CTACTGTCTCCCTAAGATGCATAAAACCAAGCTGTAACCCAACTACTTTGGGCTCACGTTCTCAGGACCCCCTGAGGCTGTGTCACCAGCCATGGTCACTCAAATAGGAGGCCCAGAATAAAACTCTTTATAGACTTTGACTCTTTTTGGTCAACATAACCTAACCCTAAACATAATCCTCCTGGGGAAGGTAGGATCACAGGTATCTCTTCCTCGTTCAGTTTGTGTGTGTATGTCCTTATTTCTCTACGGTTTTTAGGCATTCGCTGTGTGATCTAGAAAAGCTATGGAGTCTCGCTTTGTCGCCAGGATGGAGTGCAGTGGCGTGATCTCGGCTCACTGCAACCTCCACCTCCCAGGTTCAAGTGATTCTCCTGCCTTAGCCTCCCGAGTAGCTGGGATTACAGGCACGCGCCACCACGCCCAGCTAATTTTTGTATTTTTAGTAGAGACAGGGTTTCATCATGTTGGCCAGGATGATCTCTATCTCTTGACCTCGCGATCTGCCCGCCTCGGCCTCCCAAAGTGCTGGGATTACAGGCTTGAGCCACTGCGCCCAGCTACAAATTCTATTTTCTTTTTGTTCCTTGGAAAGCATCGCTGGGCATTTATCCTGTCCCAGTATTTGAGTGAAACTTCTCAGCATTTCAGAGCAGTGACCATGATACACCCTTTCCTTTCCTTCTCCTTATGGGAAACTCCGTTCTAACCCAGAGGACTTGGGCTCCAGGACCCAGTAACGGAGCCCTGGATTTGACCCTAAAAGGGAGTAAAGACAAAGGTGAAGTTCAGTCCGGGGTTCAGGGCTGCCAAAGCTCATAGCCTGGAGCTTCTTAACCTTTAGGCAGGGTAGAGACATTTAAGACGGCCCCAAAACTGGGGGAGCGCGTAGGCTCCTGGGAAATAGAGTCCGTTACTTGTCCTGGGACCCGCGGTGGGTGTCCCGGGAGGCGGACTTCCGGTGCACTCCTGCGCTTGTGCACCTCTCCCTGCGTGCGTGTTCGCACATGCGCGCCACCTCCGCACTGCCCTCGCTTCCTGTGCCTCTTCAGGTCATCGCTTGCTCTCGTTCCCAGGCTTTGGCTTCTAGTGGACGAGAATCACCGAGTCTGCGGGGCTGGATGCTGACCGCCCGGACCAGCACCTAGGCGGGCGGGAGCTGTGCGGCCCAGGGTTCGCGCGGGCCGGGTAGAGGCTCGAGCTGGGACCCCCGAGCGTGAACCCCGGAGCCGGCGGCGCTGGGGCCAGAGGGGCCGGGAGCCCCAGGGAGGCGGATCTGGGCCCCGAGAAGGACACCCGCCTGGATTTGCCCCGTAGGCCCGGCCCGGGCCCCTCGGGAGCAGAACAGCCTTGGTGAGGTGGACAGGAGGGGACCTCGCGAGCAGACGCGCGCGCCAGCGACAGCAGCCCGCCCCGGCCTCTCGGGAGCCGTGGGGCAGAGGCTGCGGAGCCCCAGGAGGGTAAGTCTTGGGTTTTTGGGCCCGGAGCGAGAATCTCCCAATTCTGATCATGTTGCCATTACAGGGGCCAGTGTCATTCAAAGATGTGGCTGTGGATTTCACCCAGGAGGAGTGGCGGCAACTGGACCCTGATGAGAAGATAACATACGGGGATGTGATGTTGGAGAACTACAGCCATCTAGTTTCCTTGGGTGAGGATAGCTTGCTTTCTGAATGCTCTCAGAAGGTAAAAAATGGAGCATTTCTGTTATGCAGCTTATGAGGTGGCAACATCTTGTACTTCGGAGATTCTGAAGCCGAGCAACTTGCCCAAGTCCTTCTTCTTTTCCCATTAACAAGATATGATATCACCAAGCCAAACGTCATCATTAAGTTGGAGCAGGGAGAGGAGCTGTGGATAACGGGAGGTGAATTTCCATGTCAACATAGTCCTGGTAAGTTAGTAGAGTATCAAATGTTAAAAAATTGTTTCCATGATTTGTCTCGCATTCTCTGCAGGGATCGTGGGACTTTACCAGATCGGTTTGTAATAACACCTCGAAGACGCTATCCGATCCATCAGACCCAGTATTCCTGTCCGGGGGTACTTCCCACAGTGTGCTGGAATGGTTATCACAAGAAGGCTGTGCTGTCCCCTCGCAACTCCAGGATGGTGTGTAGCCCAGTGACTGTGAGGATCGCCCCTCCTGACAGAAGATTTTCACGTTCTGCGATGTGAGTATTATCGTTGGAAGAATACTCTCCCTTCTTACGGCTAGAATCTTGTCTTTCATTATAGACCAGAGCAGATAATCAGCTCAACACTGTCGTCACCATCAAGTAATGCCCCAGACCCATGTGCAAAGGAGACTGTACTGAGTGCCCTCAAAGAGAAGAAGAAGAAAAGGACAGTGGAGGAAGAAGACCAAATATTCCTTGATGGCCAGGAAAATAAAAGAAGGTAACAGGCTCAGGAGAGTACTAAGCCAGTTTATTTCATTTGAGACTTTTTTGATTTGTCGCAGGCGCCATGATAGCAGTGGCAGTGGACATTCAGCATTTGAGCCCCTGGTGGCCAGTGGAGTCCCCGCTTCTTTTGTGCCTAAGTAAGTGCGAGTCCATCCAGATGAAATACCAAATAAAGCATCTAACTGTCTTCTCTTTTATTAGGCCTGGGTCTCTGAAGAGAGGCCTCAATTCTCAGAGCTCAGATGACCACTTGAATAAGAGATCCCGAAGCTCTTCCATGAGCTCCTTGACAGGCGCTTACACAAGTGGCATCCCTAGCTCCAGCCGCAATGCCATTACCAGTTCCTACAGCTCCACTCGAGGCATCTCACAGGTACAAGTACAGCTCTTGTAATGTGGGGGGCAGCAGGCTCAGTCATGTCCCTCTTGATTTTTAGCTGTGGAAGAGAAATGGCCCCAGTTCATCACCCTTCTCTAGCCCAGCCTCATCCCGCTCCCAGACACCGGAGAGGCCAGCAAAGAAAATAAGGTATTCGGCATTCTCCTGCAGTTTTCATTTGCTCTAGACTAAATTGTTCCTTTTTTCCCAACAGAGAAGAAGAGCTGTGTCATCATTCCAGTTCTTCAACTCCATTGGCAGCAGACAAGGAGTCCCAGGGAGAAAAGGGTAGGTTGCTGAGCCAGGAGGAGGGGCTGCTGGGAAGCAAACGAGTCTTGATTTCTTTCTTTAGCTGCAGATACAACCCCAAGGAAGAAACAAAACTCGAATTCTCAGTCTACACCTGGCAGCTCTGGGCAGCGTAAGCGGAAAGTTCAGCTGCTGCCTTCTCGGCGAGGGGAACAGCTGACCTTGGTATGGTCTTGTCCATCTACTCCTGCCCTCCCTTGGCCTGACTTCTTCTTTTTCTCTTTGGTAGCCTCCACCTCCCCAGCTTGGCTATTCGATCACTGCCGAGGACCTAGACTTAGAGAAGAAGGCTTCATTACAGTGGTTCAACCAGGCCTTGGAGGACAAGAGTGGTAAGGAGCACAGATCGTTGCACTCTCGAGAGCCAGGACTGCTTCACCTTTCTTTCTTTCTTAGATGCTGCCTCGAACTCTGTCACTGAGACCCCACCTACCACTCAGCCTTCATTTACCTTTACCCTGCCTGCTGCTGCAACTGCCTCCCCACCCACCTCCCTCCTGGCCCCAAGCACCAACCCACTGTTAGAGAGCTTGAAGAAGATGCAGACTCCCCCGAGCCTGCCACCCTGCCCAGGTGAGCTGGAGTGGGGCCGTGGATCCAGCCTTTTCCAATTTCACATTTTCTATTCTTCTTCCAGAATCTGCTGGAGCAGCAACCACTGAGGCCCTCTCACCTCCAAAGACACCCAGCCTCCTACCCCCGCTGGGTTTATCACAGTCAGGGCCGCCAGGGCTGCTCCCCAGCCCCTCCTTTGACTCCAAACCCCCGACCACTTTGCTGGGGCTGATCCCTGCTCCATCCATGGTACCAGCCACTGACACCAAGGCACCTCCAACCCTTCAGGCAGAGACGGCTACCAAACCCCAAGCCACATCTGCCCCGTCCCCCGCCCCCAAGCAAAGCTTCCTGTTTGGAACACAGAACACCTCACCTTCCAGCCCTGCCGCCCCTGCTGCATCTTCAGCATCTCCCATGTTCAAGCCCATTTTCACGGCTCCACCCAAGAGTGAGAAGGAAGGCCTCACACCGCCTGGCCCTTCAGTCTCAGCCACAGCGCCCTCCAGCTCCTCCCTCCCCACGACCACCAGCACCACAGCCCCGACCTTCCAGCCTGTCTTTAGCAGCATGGGGCCACCTGCATCTGTGCCCTTGCCTGCTCCCTTCTTCAAGCAGACAACTACTCCCGCCACTGCTCCCACCACAACTGCCCCGCTCTTCACTGGCCTGGCCAGCGCCACCTCTGCTGTGGCTCCCATCACCTCTGCCAGTCCATCCACAGACTCTGCTTCGAAGCCTGCGTTTGGCTTTGGCATAAACAGTGTGAGCAGCAGCAGTGTGAGTACCACGACCAGCACCGCCACTGCCGCCTCACAGCCTTTCCTCTTCGGGGCGCCCCAGGCCTCTGCTGCCAGCTTCACCCCGGCCATGGGCTCCATATTCCAGTTTGGCAAACCTCCTGCCTTGCCCACAACCACCACAGTCACCACCTTCAGCCAGTCCCTGCCCACTGCCGTGCCAACGGCCACCAGCAGCAGCGCTGCCGACTTTAGTGGTTTTGGCAGCACCCTCGCCACCTCCGCCCCGGCCACCAGCAGCCAGCCCACTCTGACGTTCAGTAACACGAGCACCCCCACGTTCAACATTCCCTTTGGCTCAAGCGCCAAGTCCCCGCTCCCATCATATCCGGGAGCCAACCCCCAGCCCGCATTTGGGGCCGCTGAGGGGCAGCCACCGGGGGCCGCCAAGCCAGCCCTTACCCCCAGCTTTGGCAGCTCTTTCACTTTTGGAAACTCTGCAGCCCCGGCCCCGGCTACTGCACCCACACCTGCACCTGCGTCCACGATCAAGATCGTGCCTGCGCACGTGCCTACGCCCATCCAGCCTACCTTTGGCGGTGCCACGCACTCGGCGTTTGGATTGAAAGCCACGGCTTCCGCCTTCGGCGCTCCCGCCAGCTCACAGCCCGCCTTTGGCGGCTCCACTGCTGTCTTCTCCTTCGGTGCAGCCACCAGCTCCGGCTTTGGAGCCACCACCCAGACCGCCAGCAGCGGGAGCAGCAGCTCGGTGTTTGGCAGCACAACACCATCACCCTTCACGTTTGGGGGTTCGGCAGCCCCCGCTGGCAGTGGGAGCTTTGGGATCAACGTGGCCACCCCAGGCTCCAGCGCCACCACCGGAGCTTTCAGCTTTGGAGCAGGACAGAGTGGGAGCACAGCCACCTCCACCCCCTTCACAGGGGGCTTAGGTCAGAACGCCCTGGGCACCACCGGCCAGAGCACACCGTTTGCCTTCAACGTGGGCAGCACAACTGAGAGCAAACCTGTGTTTGGAGGTAAGGAGGGGCGTGGACTTGGGCTACCGGGCCACTGGCTAGCTCTCTGTTCTCTTCATTCCAGGCACCGCCACCCCCACCTTTGGTCAGAACACCCCTGCGCCTGGAGTGGGCACATCGGGCAGCAGCCTCTCCTTTGGGGCATCTTCAGCACCCGCCCAAGGCTTTGTTGGTGTTGGACCGTTCGGTAAGCAGCAAGCCACCCTGTGGCCCTGCTCGTGCCCTGATGAGGTCTTGTTGAATCTTTCCAGGATCGGCGGCCCCTTCATTTTCCATTGGTGCGGGATCCAAGACCCCAGGGGCTCGACAGCGACTGCAGGCCCGAAGGCAGCACACCCGCAAAAAGTAGCCTTTGTCCCCTGTCCCTGTTCCCCCCACCCCTTCCCTAAATCTGGACCTTGGCACGTGCTAGAAAGAGCCTTGGACCCTTCCAGCTGCGTAAAGCAAACCTACCCCGGATCTCTGGCTTCAGCCGCCAGGGGGCAGTGGCAGCCCTGGGGCCCTTTCCCTTCTGGAGGAAGCACAAGCCTCAGGGAAGGGGAAGCAGGATGCGGAGGGCCAAAGCCCGGGACCTCTACTTGAACAGTTCCACTGGGGAGGCTGGAGAACTAAGGACCTGTACATAGTGTCCGCTGCCCTGACTCCCGCTTAGCGCACCCTTAGGCAGGCGCCCCTTCCACCTTTCCCCGAGAGCCGTCGTCGCTGGAGGGGGCAGGGTCCAGCCCGCCTGGATCGGTGGTGTGCACCTGATGGGATTTGGGAAATGGGTTATCCCTAAAGCTTTATCTTGCTTGGCTTAGCTGTGAGAAGTGGTTCTCTTCCTCTGGTCCCTTCTGGGGACTCTGTTTCCCCATTTCTTGCTGCTGTGTCCCTCACCGGTTCCTTGCAGGATTCCCTCCTTTTTAAATGCCCTTGAATCTAGCTTTGCCTTGGAGACCCCAGTGGGTGCTGCTCCTGCCGTTTTCTTCCTGCCAAGCCTGAATCAATGTTTCATCTCCAACCCTCTGCCAGTTTGGCCCCTCAGAGCTTGGTGGCTCAAGACTGTTAGCCTGGCAGAGCCAGGGGTGAAGGGAGAAGCTCTTGGAGCAGGCAGGATGCCCACTGCTGCTTCAGCTGCCTCCTCGCCCAGCTACCCTTTGGCCCCATTGGGCCCTCGTCTGCCTCTCCAGGATTGTATGTTTCAAGCCTTGTCCTGTGTTCCTTTGTCTGACGCTCTGTGTATTGCTCTTTGAATCGAGTTTGGAGGAAGAGTTGAGTTGTATGAGTGGCGGCATGTTGGTAGTGCCGGACTTCCTGTTTCAAGTTTTCTGGGGCCTCGCTAATTGAATGTGGAAAGTAGCACCACTTGACGGCTACAAGTGCCGACTCCTGAATTTTCCCATGGTGTTCTGACTTCAAGGGCTGGCAGCCAGGGAGAATGGGCCCAGGGGAAGCAAAGACCTCTTCCCTCTGCGGTTTCTGTCCCACTTAACTGACCTCACTGGAGGCTACGTCACCCAAAGTAGATGTTAGAAAACCTAAATTAATGAACCATATTTTTAAAATCCTATTTTTCCCAAACAGGGCCCTCTGCAGCCCATCCTTTCCTTCCGTCCTTCTGAAACCACATACCCCAGGCCCAAGCGCCTTGCTGTCACGCCCAACCTCTTTGGGAGAAGTATGAATGCGTGTGTCTAAATTAAAAGAAAAAAATATTTAAACGTTTTTTAACAAAAATTTATTTTTGTATTTAAGCTAAATTGCCTTTTAAATTCCTTCAAGCTTGGTTCATTGAGGTGGTTAAGTATAAATGCTATTAACTAGGAATTAGCTGTATAGTTAAGTTATGCCTGTGCAAAGAAGAGGCTCAAATGCTGTCCCCGGCAGCTTTCCTGGGGGACTAGAGCTCCTTCTGGCCATGTTATATGAAATGTAATTCTTATTTTATAAATAATGTGATGTAGATGTAACCGGTGCCCCCTCCCCGTTGTGACTGAGGGCGAGTGTTATACCTGGCTGCGTGTGCAGCTGAGGAGGGAGTGAACCTCAAGCCTAAATACCTGTTAGGATTGGAGGGTCTGGGTGGGCCTGGGCCTAGCAATCAAGCTTCTACCTGTACCTTATGTAAGGTAGACCCTCCTAGTGTCAGTACCTGAGCTTGTTTACCTCAGTTCCGCAGGCAGGACAGCCGGTCCGGGAACCCTGAGTGAGAGTGAGTGTGGATGTGTACAGTACACACACTGGACGGCAGCGGGAGGCTGGGACTTTCCATTACAAATAGAGACTTCATTCCTGTTGAGTCTAGTTGGAATTTTTAGTATGAATGTGAGATTTTTCTCCTGCTTGTGACATTAAGAATAAAAAACTGTGATCTATCGTAGAGTACGTTCTGCATTTTATTTCTGCAGGCAA